GATTTCAAGTAATCCTCTCATTCCTGTGTCTGTACTCTGCCCCAGCACCTCCCAGTAAGGCTGCTCCCTGCATCCTGGAATGGTGGGTTGGCGATGGAGAAAGTCGGGGAGCTATTAAGAGCTCTAAAGTGTGCGGATTAAGTTTTACTATAGAAGTGAAAGCTTAATGACAATGGAACATTGTCCACCGATTAAACATCATGTTTCTAAAACTGTCTCCAGTCTCCCCTTTCCTTCTTCCTTCTTTCCCTCCCTCCCTCCCTTCCTTCCTTCTTTTTTTTTTTTTTTTTTTTTTTAGACGGAGTCTCACTCTGTCACCCAGGCTGGAGTGCAATGGTAGGACCTCGTCTCACTGCAACCTCTCTGCCTCCCGAGTTCCAGCGATTCTCCTGCCTCAGCCTCCAGAGTAGCTTGGATTACAGGTGCGCACCACCATGCCCGGGTAATTTTTGTATTATTAGTAGAGACGGAATTTCCCCATGTTGGCCAGGCTGGTCTCGAACTCCTGGCCTCAGGTGATCCACCAACCTCGGCCTCCAAAGTGCTAGGATTACAGGCGTGAGCCACCGCACCCGGCCCAGTCTCCCATTTCAATACTCATTATACAGGTAAGTGACAACAGCAGGAATCAAAAGTGCAGACTCCGAATTTTGTAAATATACATGTGTTTGCTGGCATTCATAAAAAAAGGCAGGAAGGAAATACACCAAATGGTCACATTGTTTATCTTCAGGTTGTTTTCTTTTTTACTCTTTTATTTCTATAGTGAGCATATATCACTTTTGTAATCCTCAAAAACACAAAATGGAACATCCTTTTGTTCATGGATGGAACAATGGAACCATTATTTAAAACATAAAAGTGGAATCCCTGAATGACAAGGACAGCAGCTGGCAGGCATCTGGGGGAAGGAAGATGACAGCTGAGAAATTAAGTTAGAATGAGGATATGGAAAGCATCCACACTAAGGCGCCGTCAGCCAGACCCGCACCAGGCACATGTGAGGCCCCATCCTCCACCGAGTGTTCACTGTCTCAGTGAGTCTCTTGGCAGTAGGGCCCCGTCCCTGTCCGCCACCGCACAGTGACATACTTTCTCCCGCCCTCTCCCCTAGGTCAGCTGGAACTGGGTCCGCCTGGAAACCCGGGGGCCGGGCCCCCAGAGGGCTTTCGCAGCCTGGCCGCCCGAAGCTCACCTGCCCTTTCACTGAACTCCACCCGGAAGGTGCCCGGGGCTTCGTGTTCCTGGGTGCTGACCGTGCACTCCCCGCCGCCCGAGGACTTAGAGCTCTGGAAGTAGCTCTCCAGCTTCCTTCGTACTCGGGGGCCGGACTTGTACACCCGCACGAGGAGCGGGGACGGCGGGCGCAGGTGGGAGGCCATGGCTCTGCGCGTCGGGAGGGTGTTTATTGCATCTTTTCTAATTCATTCCTAGAAGTGGGCCACCATATCTGGAAACTACAGTCTATGCTTTGAAGCGCAAAAGGGAATAAACATTTAAAGACTCCCCCGGGGACCTGGAGGATGGACTTTTCCATGGTAAAAAGCATAAATGTGTATACGTCATGAACTTTTTTAAGAAAGCCATTCTCATTTTTCACAGGTGGCCGGAGCAGCAGCTTACAATGAAAAATCAGGTAGGATTACCTCGCTCTCACTCTTGTTTCAGTTTTTTTTTTTTAATCTTCTCTTCTTTTCCAGAGACTGGTGCTCTTGGAGAAAACTATAGTTGGCAAATTCCCATTAACCACAATGACTTCAAAATTTTAAAAAATAATGAGCGTCAGCTGTGTGAAGTCCTCCAGAATAAGTTTGGCTGTATCTCTACCCTGGTCTCTCCAGTTCAGGAAGGCAACAGCAAATCTCTGCAAGTGTTCAGAAAAATGCTGACTCCTAGGATAGAGTTATCAGTCTGGAAAGATGACCTCACCACACATGCTGTTGATGCTGTGGTGAATGCAGCCAATGAAGATCTTCTGCATGGGGGAGGCCTGGCCCTGGCCCTGGTAAAAGCTGGTGGATTTGAAATCCAAGAAGAGAGCAAACAGTTTGTTGCCAGATATGGTAAAGTGTCAGCTGGTGAGATAGCTGTCACGGGAGCAGGGAGGCTTCCCTGCAAACAGATCATCCATGCTGTTGGGCCTCGGTGGATGGAATGGGATAAACAGGGATGTACTGGAAAGCTGCAGAGGGCCATTGTAAGTATTCTGAATTATGTCATCTATAAAAATACTCACATTAAGACAGTAGCAATTCCAGCCTTGAGCTCTGGGATTTTTCAGTTCCCTCTGAATTTGTGTACAAAGACTATTGTAGAGACTATCCGGGTTAGTTTGCAAGGGAAGCCAATGATGAGTAATTTGAAAGAAATTCACCTGGTGAGCAATGAGGACCCTACTGTTGCTGCCTTTAAAGCTGCTTCAGAATTCATCCTAGGGAAGAGTGAGCTGGGACAAGAAACCACCCCTTCTTTCAATGCAATGGTCGTGAACAACCTGACCCTCCAGATTGTCCAGGGCCACATTGAATGGCAGACGGTAAGTCTTTGTTTCTATTCTCTTGCACTGGCACAATGAATCCTACCCTTTCTTCCCTTTTCAGGCAGATGTAATTGTTAATTCTGTAAACCCACATGATATTACAGTTGGACCTGTGGCAAAGTCAATTCTACAACAAGCAGGAGTTGAAATGAAATCGGAATTTCTTGCCACAAAGGCTAAACAGTTTCAACGGTCCCAGTTGGTACTGGTCACAAAAGGATTTAACTTGTTCTGTAAATATATATACCATGTACTGTGGCATTCAGAATTTCCTAAACCTCAGGTAAGTTTAAAATAAATGTGGCTTTATTTAGCAATGCTGATCTTAAATTTGTGTTTTCCTGCAGATATTAAAACATGCAATGAAGGAGTGTTTGGAAAAATGCATTGAGCAAAATATAACTTCCATTTCCTTTCCTGCCCTTGGGACTGGAAACATGGAAATAAAGAAGGAAACAGCAGCAGAGATTTTGTTTGATGAAGTTTTAACATTTGCCAAAGACCATGTAAAACACCAGTTAACTGTAAAATTTGTGATCTTTCCAACAGATTTGGAGATATATAAGGTAAGTTAATATCTTAGAAATGTCCTACTGTTTATGACTCTCTGCTCTGTTTTGCTTCTTGTAGGCTTTCAGTTCTGAAATGGCAAAGAGGTCCAAGATGCTGAGTTTGAACAATTACAGTGGTGAGTAAGAAATTCACAGGCCAATAAGTAGGTCTTCCATGGTTGCTTATTATAGTCATTTCAGTCCCCCAGTCAACCAGAGAGGAGAAAAGAGAAAATGGGCTTGAAGCTAGATCTCCTGCCATCAATCTGATGGGATTCAACGTGGAAGAGATGTATGAGGCCCACGCATGGATCCAAAGAATCCTGAGTCTCCAGAACCACCACATCATTGAGAATAATCATATTCTGTACCTTGGGAGAAAGGAACATGACATTTTGTCTCAGCTTCAGAAAACTTCAAGTGTCTCCATCACAGAAATTATCAGCCCAGGAAGGACAGAGTTAGAGATTGAAGGAGCCCGGGCTGACCTCATTGAGGTGGTTATGAACATTGAAGATATGCTTTGTAAAGTACAGGAGGAAATGGCAAGGAAAAAGGAGCGAGGCCTTTGGCGCTCGTTAGGTGAGTAACTTTCTATCAAATTAGAAAGTAAATGAAGTAAAGTTTTTGTGTTACTCATTTTTAGGACAGTGGACTATTCAGCAACAAAAAACCCAAGACGAAATGAAAGAAAATATCATATTTCTGAAATGTCCTGTGCCTCCAACTCAAGAGCTTCTAGATCAAAAGAAACAGTTTGAAAAATGTGGTTTGCAGGTTCTAAAGGTATACCTAACAAAGGGGAAGATTTGGCTCATTCTTTTTCAGTCTTTCTTTTCTATGGTTCTAGGTGGAGAAGATAGACAATGAGGTCCTTATGGCTGCCTTTCAAAGAAAGAAGAAAATGATGGAAGAAAAACTGCACAGGCAACCTGTGAGCCATAGGCTGTTTCAGCAAGTCCCATACCAGTTCTGCAATGTGGTATGCAGAGTTGGCTTTCAAAGAATGTACTCGACACCTTGCGGTAGGTGTCAATGCCTCATCATTGGGGCTACTCTGTGGAATTTGGTGAGCTGACATCAGTAGATTCTTCCACTGATAGCATTTGTTGTTGTGGGGAAGGGATCATTTGTGACTGTGATTTAGAGGTCACAAATGATGACCCAGGTCACAAAGTATTTTGGAAAGAGTGGTATTTTTTACTTTTCCTTCGTATCTTTTGTTGCTGATGCATTTTACATTGATGAAAAGTGTGAGCAGTAAGAACTACGGTTCACTGTTTTTCTCCTTTATGTGTTTCTGTGTCCTATCCGCAGAGAACACGTTGAGGCTTTTTTTTTTTTTTTTTGCCTTACTTATCTCAACAAAATTATTACCAACAGCACTGAACCGTCCTCATCCCTTAATTAAAAGGGCATTTTCCCAAATTTAAGAAAGTTGGTCTTTTCTCTTTCATCCCTTTGTTTCCTATAGCCTGCTAGTGAATGAATTAGGTATCATTTGGCAGGTGAAGTGCATAACATCTTAAGATCCTCTTCATCCATAGGAGTTCTATGTGTAACTCCCATGTCTCTTTTCAGATGTACAAAAACATTGCATATATAATTCTTATATTGCCCCCTCTACTCCTCAGTCACTAATGAAGATTTCTGGCTTTAGTTCTCTCCAAAAGAGGAAAAGAAATTTAGTAAAAATTATGGAGAGATACTTAGCGGGGTGGCTTGATTTTGCTTGGTCTATTAAATATGTGGCTCTTGATCTTTATCTTTCAACATATGTAGCATGATCCTTGCTGAGGAGTCAATTCCAATAGACTTGGTTTCTAGGATGCAAAGGCTCTAGAAATCATCTTTTCTTTGTTCTGGAGAGAACATAGGCAAAACTTGGGGTAAATGTTGAACATAGACAATTACTGGGGATAAAAATAGAGAAATGAATCCCTACCAAGAAGCCTTTTGGGGCAATCAGGAAAGTGATGATCAGTATAGTCCCTTCATTAGCAAAGTCTTAAAAAATCTATAATTTCCATTTGCTCCTAAAGCTGGCTTCTCTGCAATCCCCACCCACTACTTCTACTTAAATTACTTTCATTAAGATCATCGCTGTGCTCTTACTTTCCAAATCTAGTGAGTATTCTCTTTTCAGTCCTGTGACAGACTCTGCTACTTGCCTACCCAACATCTATACACATCTTTCTTACTAAAACATCTAAGACACCCACTATCCTCCCAAGGAATATGGTCCCAAGGTCTTAGCCAGACTCATCATCAGCTCAAGTTCAGGCAGTTCTCTCTTTATTTATTTATTTATTTTTCTGAGACGGAGTCTTGCTCTGTCACTCAGGCTGGAGTGCAGTGGCACCATCTTGGCTCACTGCAACCTCCGCCTCCGAGATTCAAACAGTTCTCCTGCCTCAGCCTCCCAGGTAGCTGGGATTACAGGCATGTGCCACCACGTGCAGTTAATTTTTGTATTTTTTTTAGTAGAGACGAGGTTTCATCATGTTGGCCAGGCTGATCTCCAGCTACTCGTGATCCGTCCACCTCAGCCTCCCAAAGTGTTGGGCTTACAGGTATGAGCCACCATGCCCAGCAGGCAGTTCTCTCTTAAAGCTTAAAGGCAAGATACTGCCCCCAACATACTCATTATATAGTGATATAAAAAGGAGCGGGAAAACTGCAATGAAAACTCTCATGTTGAAAGGGGAGAAGCAAAACACACAACAGCCACTGGCTCACACCACTTATCTACATGCTGCCGAACAGGTATAGAGAGGACTCCCTATTCCATGTTGTAAAACCTTTATTTTGCACTCTGGGAAAATCTTCCTTATATATTGTGGCCCTTGGCTATTTCCAGGTTCATTGCCTATCAGGGAGCCATGGATTTTCTCACAGGCTAGAATGTGCTCAGGCTGTTGCAACCAGGCTTGTGGTTTCTTCAGCAATACAGTTCCTTTAAAAATTCAGTGGGCACGAGGCCTAATTTCTTCTGGTTAAGTTTATGTCTTTATAACCTAACCACAGATCTTGTCTCCATATAGTCTTTCAACTCAAGATTTTGGTCTCTTACCTGCTGTCTGTGTGCTCTGCCCTTCTCCCTATCCCTTAGCTTAACAGCCACTGCCTTGAGGCAATTCAGACATGACTCATAATGTGACCTGCACCAATTGACTCATCTCTGTAGGCTAGAGAGAACTCTTAACAGAAGGTGCCAGACAAGCCCAGGAGACACCAATCTTGCTACCACTGAAGCTGTTGTTATTTGGAGTACAAAAGCTCTTAGCTTTTTCAGCCGTGCAATATTCCAAATTATAGGACTCTCAGTCAATTTAGATGGCCACCCACAGGCAAAGGAGACAGAACTTCTGTTAACAAACCTTTATTTTCTTTTTTCTATTTATGTTTGCATTCCAACCAGTTCTGAATAAATCTCTTGCTTGTAGGACTTGGTTGAGTGCAGCAAGAAGGCATCTACACATGCAGTTTCTTACTGGGTTGATTCATTTGTTCCACAGGTATTTATTAAGCACATTCTATGAATCAGGCCCTGTGCTAGGGGTACTAGAAATAGAGTGTAAATAAAAAACCATAGAGTTCTTGCCCTTACAATTTATAATCTCACGAGTTCACCTGTTGCCCATTCTTTATCTTCTCTCTTTTTTCCTCTACGATGTCCCCCTTGGTGATGGCACCTGTTCCCATGGCCTCAACTCCTACCTCAATGATGACGACTTAGGAATTTCTAACTCTTAACTCCCTACCTCTCTCCTGACCTGCAGGTTCATATGTCTCACTCTCTTTTTGACATCTTTACCCAGATGTCCCATAGGTAACTCAAATTGATCCCTTTTCTTGGTCATGATTTTCCCTAAGAAATATGCCCTTTGTTTGCTGATTCTCCCTAACCTGGTTAGTATCATCACCATCTACCTACCAGGTTTCCTAAGGCTGAAACATTATCATCCTCCATTCCTCCTTTTCCCTCACCCTTATACCCAGGCATTCACCCAGTCCTAGTGATTCACTCTCATGAAGATCTCAGCCCAGTTTCACCTCTCTATTCCTACTGCCTTAGTTAATCTTCCTTCAGACCTAGACTATTACTAGGTCCTCTCCTTGCCACAAAACACACCCCTACCTAATCTATCCTTTACCACCAGAATTATCACGCTAAAAATTACATTCTTGCTTAATATCTGTATTCCCAGTTGCCTACGGGATAAAAGCCCAAACTCCTTAGCAGAGAATATAAGGCCCTAGCTCCCACATTATTTCAGCAGTCATCACCCACTATGTTCCTCAAGACTGCAGCCATTAACTTTTTAGAGTTCCCTAAACATGCTGTTTACTTTCATGCCTCTATCCCGTTGTCTGTGGAATGACTTCCCTCCTTGCCCTTTTCAGTGCTACAAACCCCTATTCTTTAAGACATAGTACAAATGGCATCTCCTGGTTGGCATCTTTCCTGCAGGCCTACAGGCCTAGTAAGTATCTTCCTCCTCTGTGCTCCTGCATACCTCCATTCCTTTGTTATGACATCTATAACTTTAATAAGTACTAAAATCTGTAGTCCTACAAAACTCAGGCATAGAACTCATTTCCTTTATGGCTCTATAATGGAACTTTACCCAACTCTCACGTTCCCCATGACCACAGATGTGGAAAATTTGAATCTTGACAGTTCAAGGTGAACTCAGTCATTTTCAGAGTTTTCATAGTCCCTTCAAGATTGAAACTCAGTTCCTGCAATGTTTGCCCCTTTTCTCCTCTTTTGTCTATGCTGGGAGAGGCATTGTGGGGAGGGTTGTCTGGCTTATGGCTCCCATTGTCCTCTGCTTGATAAACCACCTGAGCTTTGGTCATTAGCAGTCTCCTGTGCCTTTCACACTCAGGTAGTGTCTGCACAGGCCACTCTATGTCTTTTCCATGCTGAAGAAATTCCTTTCCAGGCCATGTCTGTGTTCCTCCTGCCACACAGGAAATTTTTGAGCATGTTCATCCTCCAAGCTGAATGCAGGGTCTTGGGTAGTGGTCCTCACCTGCTCCAGAGACTTCTCCAGCCATTGCCACTCTCCACTCAGGTGATGAAGCTGGATGAGGGACTGCACCCACCAGAGTCAGGCCAGGGTCCTGTCTGCTCTGTGAGTCCCTCCAATTGTTCTTATTCCGAGATTTCCATTGTTCTGCCCCCTCTTGACTCCCAGGGCTCTCAAGGGAGTGGGGGTAGTGAAGGGAGCCCTTTCCCAAGCTCCCCCAAGAGCTCTAGTCACATCACTTCTGATACTTCTTTTCCCACCAGCTGGAAGAAAGAACTTTCATTTGTCTTGAAATGAGAAAAATGTTCTTAGAATATTTTGTATTACTCTCTGCTCTGTCATTTATGGTAAACAAAATAAAATAATAAAAAAAAACAACCCATGCTCTGAATCCTTCTGGTTTTTAGCTTTTGG